AAGTTACATTTGTCTTATCTGAGCTCCTTTCTCAGGAAACCAACCATCGGGCCTCCCAGACAGTATCAAGGCGCTGAAACTCAGTAGGTCCTTGAGGCCAGACCCCTCACCAGTCATGACTGCCTAGCTGCCTCCTCACTCTCCCTAATTCCTGTTTTCCCACACAGGGTGACATTTCTTCCCTGCTCTGGAAACTTCTAATTTTAGTGGGCTGAGGAGAGGGATTTGTGACTGAGCGCCCATCTCTGGGCTGTAGCACTTGAATGAGGCCTTCTTCCCTGGCACTGCTGTTGGTGATTGGCTTTCTGTGCAGGGCAGGGGGCCTAGATGACAACCCTGATGTTTGGGTAGCACTGTCACTGTGAGAGGCATGGAAATCCTCCAGTTCTTAGTCTTCTTGGAGGAAGGAATTCAGACAAGAGATGCCTAGCAAGAGGTATAGGGTTAAGTAACCTTTATTTAAAGAGTCAGGATCTCAGAGAGACAAGACAGAACCTGCCACTCAGGAGATAGAGCCAAAAGCTAGTGACTTAGGAGGAATTCTTTTCTTTCTCTTTTTTTTTTTATTTTTTTGAGACAGAGTCTCGCTCTGTGGCCCAGGCTGGAGTGCAGTGGCGCGATCTCGGCTCACTGCAAGCTCCACCTCCCGGGTTCACGCCATTCTCCTGCCTCAGCCTCCCGAGTAGCTGGGACTACAGGCGCCAGGAGGAATTCTTATTTGAGCTTTTAGTTAAGGAAAACAGTACAGCTTGAAAGAGGAACTGCTCAAAAGAATGAGTCAGTCGCTACTCACGCTGGGGAGACCCTCTTGATGAGAGTTTTACAGGATTACTCACGAACGGCCCAGGCAGGGGCCTTACTAGTAAGCACGTTTTGGGAAGTCCTCAGGGCACGCAGGCACCGTGACCTCACACACTAGTGCGCTGGAGTGTGTCATTAGCATCTGGAATCTCTCCCCAGGGATGTGGTTTTTGTTTTTTTTTTTTTTTTTGGTATTATAATGAGCTAAAAGCTATTCAGGGGCGAGTTATCAGAGGTGAGCCCGTGCTCTTCAGCGGAGAAGATCCCCTACCTGGCCGCCGGCCACTTTCTGTGGGCCGTGGGGTCCTCAAGGAGACGGCCCTTGGGCTCAGGGGCTGCGTTTCCACACGCGCCTTTCCCAGGGCTCCCGCGCCCGTTCCTGCCTGGCCGCCGGCCGCTCCAACAGCAGCACAAGGCGGGACTCAGAACCGGCGTTCAGGGCCGCCAGCGGCCGCGAGGCCCTGAGATGAGGCTCCAAAGACCCCGACAGGCCCCGGCGGGTGGGAGGCGCGCGCCCCGGGGCGGGCGGGGCTCCCCCTACCGGCCAGACCCGGGGAGAGGCGCGCGGAGGCTGCGAAGGTTCCAGAAGGGCGGGGAGGGGGCGCCGCGCGCTGACCCTCCCTGGGCACCGCTGGGGACGATGGCGCTGCTCGCCTTGCTGCTGGTCGTGGCCCTACCGCGGGTGTGGACAGACGCCAACCTGACTGCGAGACAACGAGATCCAGAGGACTCCCAGCGAACGGGTGAGCCTGGCTCGCCCTCCACAGCCACGGGCCATTCTGCTTTCTTTTTTATTCCTCCTTTCAGACGAGGGTGACAATAGAGTGTGGTGTCATGTTTGTGAGAGAGAAAACACTTTCGAGTGCCAGAACCCAAGGAGGTGCAAATGGACAGAGCCATACTGCGTTATAGCGGCCGTGAGTGAGTATCTTCGCTCTTGTTGGGGACCCAAAATTGCCTTCTCTCGGTCTTTATTTCCTATTAGAAATATTTCCACGTTTTTTCATGGTTGCGAAGCAGTGCTCCGCTGGTTGTGCAGCGATGGAGAGACCCAAGCCAGAGGAGAAGCGGTTTCTCCTGGAAGAGCCCATGCCCTTCTTTTACCTCAAGTGTTGTAAAATTCGCTACTGCAATTTAGAGGGGCCACCTATCAACTCATCAGTGTTCAAAGAATATGCTGGGAGCATGGGTGAGAGCTGTGGTGGGCTGTGGCTGGCCATCCTCCTGCTGCTGGCCTCCATTGCAGCCGGCCTCAGCCTGTCTTGAGCCACGGGACTGCCACAGACTGAGCCTTCCGGAGCATGGACTCGCTCCAGACCGTTGTCACCTGTTGCATTAAACTTGTTTTCTGTTGATTACCTCTTGGTTTGACTTCCCAGGGTCTTGGGATGGGAGAGTGGGGATCAGGTGCAGTTGGCTCTTAACCCTCAAGGGTTCTTTAACTCACATTCAGAGGAAGTCCAGATCTCCTGAGTAGTGATTTTGGTGACAAGTTTTTCTCTTTGAAATCAAACCTTGTAACTCATTTATTGCTGATGGCCACTCTTTTCCTTGACTCCCCTCTGCCTCTGAGGGCTTCAGTATTGATGGGGAGGGAGGCCTAAGTACCACTCATGGAGAGTATGTGCTGAGATGCTTCCGACCTTTCAGGTGACGCAGGAACACTGGGGGAGTCTGAATGATTGGGGTGAAGACATCCCTGGAGTGAAGGACTCCTCAGCATGGGGGGCAGTGGGGCACACGTTAGGGCTGCCCCCATTCCAGTGGTGGAGGCGCTGTGGATGGCTGCTTTTCCTCAACCTTTCCTACCAGATTCCAGGAGGCAGAAGATAACTAATTGTGTTGAAGAAACTTAGACTTCACCCACCAGCTGGCACAGGTGCACAGATTCATAAATTCCCACACGTGTGTGTTCAACATCTGAAACTTAGGCCAAGTAGAGAGCATCAGGGTAAATGGCGTTCATTTCTCTGTTAAGATGCAGCCATCCATGGGGAGCTGAGAAATCAGACTCAAAGTTCCACCAAAAACAAATACAAGGGGACTTCAAAAGTTCACGAAAAAATTGAATTAAAAGATAAAAATTAAAAAATGTTTTATTTCTCAGCATGAGCTCCATCAAGGTCGAGACGCTTCTGCAAGTAATGGTACCAGCCATTCAGTTCATCCCTAAAGAATTGGGCACCCTGGGAATTTAACCATGCCACTTCAGTCTTTGTGACGTTATTAACTGAAGAAAAGTGGGTGCCCTTTAAAGATTTTTTAAAATTATAAAACAGAAGTAACCAAATCAGGCCTGGAAGGTGTATGCCTAGTGATTTCCCATTGAAACTCTCACAAAACTGGCCTTGTTTGATGAGAGGAATGAGCAGGAGCATTGTCATGGTGGAGAAGGGCTCTCTGGTGAAGCTTTCCGGGGTGACGATTTCCTGGGTGTTTTCCTGCTAAATCGTTGGCTGACTTTCTCTATACACTCTCATAATAAGATGTTACTGTTCTTTGGCCCTCCAGAAAGTCAATAAGCAAGATGCCTTGAGCATTCACAAAACGGTTGCCACGACCTTTGCCCTTGACATGTCTGCTTTTACTCTGATGGGACCACGCCCACCTCTAGGTAGTCATTGCTTTGCTTGTGCTTTGCCTTCAGGAGTGTACTGGTTAAGCCACATTTCATCTCCGGCTATAATTATATGAAGAAATGCTTCAGGATCTTGATTCCACTTGTTTAAAATGGCCATAGAACGCTTTTCTCTTATCTGCAGCTGAGCTGGGAGAAAGTTTTGGCACCCACCGAGTGGACAGTTTACTCAACTTTAATTTCAGTCAGAATTGTGTAAGCTGAACACCTTGGGATACCTACAGCGTTGGCTATTGTTTCTGCTGCTATTAATCAGTCCTCTTAAATTAGGGCACAAACAAGATGAATTGTTTCCTCACAGACTGATGTGGCTGGCCTGCTGCTGTGGACTTCCTCTCCAACATCATCTCTTCTCTTCTTCCAATGAGTTATCCACTTACTTAAATTGCTGATTTCTTTGAGGCATTGTCCCTATA